TAACTAATAATTAAATGTAGCCACACTAGCTTGGGGGATTTGAGGTGAGACATCTAAAATACTAAGTCATGGTGAGGGCTGGAAGACAAAAGAATGAATCACTTCATAGGAATGGCTGTGGGGAAGGGCTTGAAGGAATCATCCTCTGACTTCCATGTGAACCATGAACATTAAACATGGAGAAATGAGGAGCGGCGGCAGATCGGTTTGGGATGCATCTTCAGGGGATGCTGAAACAACAACCGCATTTGGTTTCCTCTACATCCCTGTCACCCCTCCCCCACAAGCCCAAGGAGTGGTCAGCAGTGGGGCTTTGTGATGTCAAAGCCACCTTAGGACCGCCATTGGCTGGGACACTGCCTGTATGATCAAACAAAGCTCAAGGGTGTGGCTTTGCCTTGTCACCAGGAGGGTATATATAGGGAGGGCAAGAGCTCTGGGACATCCCACTGGGAAGCTTCAACATAGCTGTGGAAGTCTGCAGTCTACAGGAGCCTACTATAGACATTCTACAACCAACCAGAATCATGGAACAGCCAACTTCCAGCACCAATGGGGAGAAGACGAAGAGCCCCTGTGAATCCAATAACAAAAAAAATGATGAGGTAAGATTGTCAGGTTTTGAAGGGAAGGTGAGGGTGAAAGAAAGACACACAGAGAGGGGGTGGCTCAAACAGCAACACAGGAATACTGCAGACACCTGTGGAAGTGGGGGACCCGCTTAATGCCAGAGCCCACCGCTGCTTACAGGCTGGGGTGCTTGTAGGTAGGGGTGGGAGGGGCCTGGGCAGTATGGCTTGCTGCCCGGCAGGATATTGATAAGATGTTTTTATGATCAGGCTGTTTGGTCCTTTTTCCAGTGGGATGTCATTGTGGTGTATCTTGAAACTTTGCCCAGCAAGATATGATAGGAAAGTTTCTTTAGTTGGACCTTTGTCCGTCTTGTGTTACGACGATTAGGCAAGATTTTTCTCATGGCCCGAACCCCCGTGGAATGTTTCACTTTGACCAAGGTCTGAAAAATAGCAGGGTGCTTACTAAATGGTGGTTTGGACTCACATTCTTGCCTTCTACTTTAGTATAAAAGGAAGAGGGGCATTGTTGATTATCTGGCTGCTTCCTGCCGAATAGGGGAGCTGTAATCAGGGTTTGGGTTTTGAAGCAGTGGGTGTTGGACTTCAGAGTTGTTTTCCTGGAGGCACTGGTACTGGACTTGGCAGAGGAGAAGGATGGTATCAATGTGTTGCTGGGTGGCCGCCTGGACAGGGGAGTTTAGCCTTCGGGAGATAAAGCGGGATATGAAGGTAAATATACATGGGCCAATTGTAGTATTAGGGTCTTTCTGGCCTCTCCCTATTTTCTTACCAGATGCAAGAGGTACCAAACAGAGTCTTAGCCCCCGAACAGAGTTTGAAGAACACAAAAACATCAGAATATCCAATAATATTTGTGTATTACCTCAGGAAGGGTAAGAAAATAAATTCAAATCAACTGGAGAATGAACAGTCCCAAGAGAACTCCATCAATCCAATCCAAAAGGAGGAGGACGAAGGCGTAGACTTATCTGAAGGATCTTCAAATGAGGATGAAGACCTAGGCCCATGTGAAGGACCTTCAAAGGAGGACAAAGATCTAGACTCATCTGAAGGATCCTCACAGGAGGATGAAGACCTAGGCTTATCTGAAGGATCTTCACAGGACAGTGGGGAGGATTAGTCACACATGGAGAAACCAAATTGGACAAATCATCACCACTGATGGCGATGATTACAATAAAATCAAGTTTAAGGAGCTGATGACTGTGTTTATCTCTGCCTGTTGTCTGGTG